GGCTATTGGCAAAGAATTCCTCTGTCAGAATATATTTGAGTAGCCGCTTCTGAAATCTCTTTTCTTTTTTAAATTGTCACATGACAACAAAAATATTTGTTATAGAAAGAAAAATATAATCCATCCCTATCGTTTGGATTCTGTATTTGTGAATTAGCCTACGTCCTAAAACTTGTTTATAATCCCCAAATTAATTACTATATTGCATTTCTAGTCATGGCAGAACATCATGCACCATGTGGAGAAAAGCATTAAAATAATAACTCGTATTTCACCCACGAGATTGGCAAAGTTTTGTAAATTCAATAAGAGACCTCAAATTAGTAGAGTTATTTGGTTAGTCAGTGATTTCTCTTAGAGTGGTAGAAAACAAAAAAAAAAGTTTTACCTTCCTGTTGGACTTCTCTTCCAATATCCTATAAATGTACTAAAGCAGCATTTAAGGCTGGACGAGGTGGTTTATGCCTGTACTCCCAAGCACTTTGGAAGTCCAAGACCAGAGGATCACTTGAAGACAGGAGTTGGAGAACAGCCTGGGCTACAGAGCCATACCCTGACTCTATGAAAAGTTTTTAAAAAAATTAGCCAGGTGGGATGATTTGAGCCTGTAGTCCTAGCTACTTGGGAGGCTGAAGAAGGAGGATCCCTTGAGCCTTGGAATTCAAGGCTGCAGTGAGCTATGATTATACCACTGCACTCCACAAGGAGACAGTTTCTCTAGAATAAATAAATGTGCCCTTAAAGGAATGCCTGTATCTTGGATGAAGCTCAATAAACAGTATAAAATGCATCTTATTTAATTTGCAGTGTATGTCAAATCTGATAGGATTTATGTTACATATGATTCATTTCAGTCATGGTTTTTTAAGGAGTGATGATAATTTAATCAGCCGTGCAAAGGTGTGATCTAAATACTGCATAAACCTAATCATCTTATTCTCAACCTTTCTCAATACTCCACCCACTTAAAGAGGTGGGTGTGGTCTTCACAGATTCTTATAAAGGACATAGAAGAGACAAGCTCAGTTTTCTCCAAAGGAGAAGGAGTGCACTTAGAGGGAGCTGTGTTTTGGTGACCTCTGAAACTCAGTACTGCAGCGAATGAGCTCCTGACCTTGAGGAGTACTTAACAGAATTATGTCTCGAAGAATCATTGTGGGAACCCTTCAAAGAACCCAGCGGTGAGTGAAACTTATATTGATAAAATTATATCCCCAAAATGACATGCTGCTCTTTCTTCCTCAGAAACATGAATTCTGGAATCTCGCAAGTCTTCCAGAGGGAACTCACCTGCCCCATCTGCATGAACTACTTCATAGACCCGGTCACCATAGACTGTGGGCACAGCTTTTGCAGGCCCTGTTTCTACCTCAACTGGCAAGACATCCCAATTCTTACTCAGTGCTTTGAATGCATAAAGACAATACAGCAGAGAAACCTCAAAACTAACATTCGATTGAAGAAGATGGCTTCCCTTGCCAGAAAAGCCAGTCTCTGGCTATTCCTGAGCTCTGAGGAGCAAATGTGTGGCATTCACAGGGAGACAAAGAAGATGTTCTGTGAAGTGGACAGGAGCCTGCTCTGTTTGCTGTGCTCCAGCTCTCAGGAGCACCGGTATCACAGACACTGTCCCGCTGAGTGGGCTGCTGAGGAACACTGGGTAAGTGATGCCTCTGAAGATCTATTTCTATACACTGGTGCTTCAATTTATGGCTCTTTTGCAGGAGAAGCTTTTAAAGAAAATGCAGTCTTTATGGGAAAAAGCTTGTGAAAATCAGAGAAACCTGAATGTGGAAACCACCAGAATCAGCCACTGGAAGGTTAGTCCTGTAATACCCTACCTTCTCCAGGAGCACTAAATCTTTCTATTTTTTTTTTTTACAGGCTTTTGGAGACATATTATACAGGTGAGTATGTACCTGGATTTTAGCATATGTTCTAGATGTTGTAACTGCAGGTTTTTCCTTGCAGGAGTGAGTCCGTGCTGCTGCACATGCCCCAGCCTCTGAATCTAGCGCTCAGGGCAGGGCCCATCACTGGACTGAGGGACAGGCTCAACCAATTCTGAGGTAAGTCTCCACCCACAGGCAGCACCCCCACTTCTTTCTATTTATTTATTTATTTATTTTGCAGTGGATATTACTCTGCATCACAATGAAGCCAACAGTCATATCTTCCGATGTGGAGATTTGAGAAGCATTTGTATTGGATGTGACCGTCAAAATCCGCCCCATATCACTGCAACACCTACAAGTTTTCTTGCATGGGGTGCTCAGACTTTCACCTCTGGCAAATATTACTGGGAGGTCCATGTGGGGGACTCTTGGAATTGGGCTTTTGGTGTCTGTAATAAGTATTGGAAAGGGAAGAATCAGAATGGCAATATATATGGAGAGGAGGGACTCTTTAGTCTTGGGTGTGTTAAGAACGACATTCAGTGCAGTCTCTTTACCACCTCCCCAATTACACTGCAGTATGTCCCAAGACCTACCAACCATGTAGAATTATTCCTGGATTGTGAAGCTAGAACTGTGAGCTTCGTTGATGTTAGTCAAAGCTCCCCTATATACACCATCCCTAATTGCTCCTTCTCACTTCCTCTCAGACCTATCTTTTTCTGTATTCTCCTCTGACCAGAGACAAATCAGAAATGTGTTCATCTGCTGTGGGAACCCCTTTATCCCAGAAAGCCCTCTTCCTTGTGCCTTATCAAACAGGACAAATAGGTTCGGTTTTATGTCTTGAATTGCATTCTAATGTTATTAAAACTCATTTATTGTGTTACTATTAAATGTAGTAAAAACACTAAAAGTATATATATTGGTTCTTTATTAATTAATTTT